CACTCCAGCCTGGGCAACAGAGCGAGACTCCGTTTAAAAAAAAAAAAAAAGAAAGAAAATGGAATGAGATAATGCATGTTAGTGTATTAAGTGCCTGAAATATAACAAGTGCTAATACTTTAACACTAGTATTCTACTCCTTTATCTGACTGCTTTTGACTAGTTAGATTATGTTTTAAAGTAATAGTAATAATTCCTATTTAAAGTAATTATTACTATTAATTCTTTTCTGTGTCCCTGACACATCCCAGGGGGCCTGGCCACTGAGTAGGAGTCCGTTTTTCTTGTCAGTTTTTTTTGTTGTTGTTCTTTGGAGGGGAGTTCCCTCAATTTTTCTTTTATTGGATGTTTACTTTTTGGCTGTGGGAGTTTTGTTTTCTAACTGTTCTCCTCACCCCCTCTTTTATAATATATAATAATGGTAATAATTCCTATTTAAAGTAATTATTACTATTAATTTAAAACATAATCTGACTAGTCAAAAGTAGTATTCTGATTAATCAGCCACACCTGTGTTAGACTTGAATGTTTTTGTTAAGGAAGCCTAATGTGGGAAAAGTGTTTGAGACCAAAAGAGCAAGAGAAATGGAAATGAAAGCAGTAAGTGAATGGGCGCCTTCAGAAGGATTGCTAGTGCAAGCTGCTAGACTGGTAAGGATTACAGGTGGTCACAGTGTTAGCAGCAATTGCCTGACCTGGCTGTGGGGTCATTGCAGTTCATTGGTGGGAGACCGAGAACAAAAAAGATGCCGCACTTGCCTTCTCTGCAGAGCCTTCTGCTCTGATTATGTTTGTTCTGATACTGTTTTATCACTCCTAACAGCGAACACACTAAAATACTTTCTAAAATTGTTAAAAGGGCATCACACTTGGAGACTGGGGAGTGATGATTATCTTATTTTCCATAGCATCGGACTCTTGAGTATAGAGAAGAAAAGAAAGAAGACAGGATATATCTGAAGGCCTGGAAGGCAGGCAGTAATCTGAACATCAGTAAGTCCTAATGGTGTCATTATGCCATCCTGAAATTTTCCAGCAGATAAATTTGGTCATCTGGAGAGGCATCCATTTATATACAGCAGTTTGTGACAGTCTGAGATTATACTTAATATACACACTTGTGCTTAAAATACCTTTTTGAAGACAGGAATGTATGGCTCCTATTAGATAAGATTTCCATCAAAAACAATTTCAATAGTTCAGTGTTAATCTTTAGACAAGGTATTTTTACCCAGCGCTCTGGGTAGCTGATTATTTGGTGCTGTTTATGGTGGCACTTACAGTGATTTTTGTGGTACACATTGTTCTGACCATATCAATAATATGCTAGATGGTTGAAGCAGCTGGGTTAGCATGCTTTGAAAGTCAGATGAATTCTTACTGGTAGATTTTTACTGTATCTGTATGTTACTTGTTTAAAGTTTGTTGTGATGTGTATAATAATGGTGTTTGTTTTTAAAGCTTAATTTTGGTTTTCAGTAATGTATTACCATCCCTCAGACAATAGTCATTTTTGTTTGTTGACATTGCTTTTAAAGTTAAAAAAGAAAAGTGACATATTTAGGAAATAACATTATTGCCAAATATCACAGACTGGCAGAAAATGTAAGCAAATACCAGTGCAGAGAATTTCAGTAGGATTTTAGTGATTTTATATATTTGCAGCAGAATTACTGCATTTTAGAGCTAGAAGGAACTGCTCTGATTATAGATTATCTTCGTCCTTGCACAGATGAGGAAATTGGGTCTAAGCAGGGTGTCATCTGCCCAGAGTCACACACCACATTAGTAGTCGATTTCAGAGTGGACTCTGGTGTATGCAGCCCTTCTTGCTGTTGATGCTTAAGGTTTTAATTTAATCCTGGGAACTGGGGAGTTTGGATTCGTGTCTTCCTGGAGGATGTTACAGTTGAGCTGGCTCTTGCAGGGTGACGTGTGTTTGATTGGAGAAAGATACAGAAGGCAGGAACAGTATCTAAAACAGGACGAATCACAGGAGCCTCTACCGTCAACTTAGAAATTCTTTTCTCCTTCCCAAGTGGGGTTCCTTGTTTTCAGTTCCTTAGTTTACCGCCTTGATATGATGAAGCTCATCCTCATAGTGACTTCCTGTGAAAGGTGATGGGGAAGATGACTTTTTTTTTGAGCCTTGTGTGTCAGAAAATGTCTATGTTCTAAGTATTTGGTGTATGCCTGGCTGTGTATAAAATTTCAGGTTAATATTTTAGTTCAGATCAAATAAGTTATTTGGCAGTGACAAATTAACTCTGAAATCTCAGTGCATGAATAGAGGTCTGTGTCTTGCTTTCACAAAGTCTGCTGTGGACGCCGCCTCCCTTGGCCTCTTCCTTTGGGTCCAATCTGCTTTCACCTACAGTTCCTGTCTGTTGTCCCCATGGCGGATGTGGGTGTATCTGCAGGTCGCACGCTGGTCACCATAGGCCAGAACCAGGCCTAGTCCCTGCAAGAATTCCAGACGCATGCAAGGGCACAAGGAGAGTCATTGAACTGTCAGTGGGGGTCATAGTTGTAAGTGTGTTTCCTCTTGGAATATTGCAGGCATTGCTCCGTTGTCGTCCGGTTTTCAGTGTTACTGTTAAGTCACATGCCGCCAGTTTCCCAGGCAGTTGTAAGCCATTTCTTTTCCCCCTGGAAGCTTTTGGGGGACTTTTGTGTTATTGCCTAAATACTAACATTTTACCATGGTGGGTCTGGTGATTGTTCTTTTCTACTTTGGATGTGCTGAGCATTCCACAGAGCTTTTCAGTCTATAAACTTATGTTTTTCAGTTCTAGAAAAACTATTAAAATGACTTTTATAATTTCTTCCCTTTCATTTTCTCATTTTCTTTCTTTTTTTTTTTTCTGTCTTAAGCTCTTCTTCATTGGACATAGGAACTCCTAAATCCGTCTACTTATTTTCTTAGCTTTTTTCTCCATTTTTCTTGTCTGTTGTTGTTGTTGTTGTTGTTGTTCTTTGGAGGGGAGTTCCCTCAATTTTTCTTTTATTGAATGTTTACTTTTTGGCTGTGGGAGTTTTGTTTTCTAACTGTTCTCCTCACCCCCTCTTTTTTAAACAAATAGCATCCGCCTCTCAGTTCAGATTTGTGAAACCTTTTCTCAGGCTGGTTTTTCGTCGTCTTCCTTTCCAGCAGTCTTAGATTTTGGTTTACTCCAGTTTGTTTTAGCCACTTAACACTGTTGTCATCTGCCGTAATTCGCTTTGTGATTTTCTTCGTTCCTGTGTTTTTGGGGAATGATGGAGATAAAGAAGTGTATGTTTAATCAGGAGGGTTTTTTTTTCCCTTCTTTTCAACAGTTTTTGTTTGTTTTGCTAGCATCAGTGAATATTAAACCCTTCGTTTTTGGGAAAACCAGATCTATTTTTTTCTTTAAATAAAAGTAGTGTTTTCAGTTAGTGCTCTCATGAAGCCACATCTGTGTCACTGAGTTCAATTAACTTAGTCGATGAAATGCCTGCTGATCTGTAGTGGGTGGTAACATAATTATTTTAATTTGGACTATTTTAAAAGCATCAAGAGATCGCATCTTTGGGAACCCACAATAAATGGTTACTTTTGGCAATCAGATTATTGTTTTATAATACAAGTAATCTTTTCATTTTGTAAGATTTTTATATTGTTTGCTTAATAGGGATATATTATTAAATTGAATAATTATTGCTTTCCAAGATTCCCTTCAGCGCTAATGATCAATGAATGAAGTTTATGTTGGCTCTTAATGTACATTTAATAACAAATTTCATGTGGATTACTTTTTGTTCCCCAAATCTGCTATTTAAAACTCCATTCTTCATTTGGATGTACTTTAGAAATGGGGAAAAGATTATTTTAACTGAAAACTCAAATTCTCTACTGCAAATTGAATGACAAAATCTTGTATGTTCTATGTGAAAGCATTTGAATAATGGGCAAATTGCTCTTTAAATTAGAGCTTTTGTGTTGATCTGAAGGCTCTGAGAGCAGTCATAACAGTTGTGTTATTTTTCAGTTAGTTTTACATGCATGTTGCCTTTCACAAGTTAGATATTTTTGCTTTAGTAGTTCATTACATTTAAGATATTTTAATATATAAACAAATTACTTTTAATCTTAAAGCAATGAAGAAACTATTAAAACACTTTGCTACAGTACAGAATAAAAACAAAACATCTTTGTTCATAATTTGTCAAATTCTGAAAGAATCTTACCTACTTGGTAGTTTATAATTCATGAGGTCATTCTTTTTCATAGACAATTAATGTGGTGAGATTTTTAGGGAATTTGCTATATTTTTAGTTAAAATAATTTTGTTTACATTAAAATGTTAAATAATTGTTTTTTAATTTGTCATTGTCAGCTATAATCATATATAGGTGAATGGTATTAAAAGAACTATATATAAGATAGTATTTTACATTTATCATTCTGGAGGTCAGGATGTATTATATATATATCAGAAAGTATTACAATAGCTGTTTCTAAGCCACCAACTGTAATTATACCTTAGCCAATAAGGTTGCAGATGTGGACATCATTAAGGATCTTACTAGTAGTAAGTTGGGGTGCTGTCTTTTCAGTGTGCAAATGATTTCCATTATCAATGTTGCCCAGGTCTCCACTGATTTAGAGTTAAGATACCTATATTAATTTGTTGAAAAGTGTCATAGTTATTTCATAGGAGTCTCAGGCCTGATACACACAGTGGTAAAGATAAAAGGCTGATTTATTTCTTGTGATGTGTTTCCAACACCAACAACCACTTCTTCAGTGTGAAAACTGAGTGTCCAGGCTGGGTGCGGTGGCTCACACCTGTAATCCCAACACTTTGGGAGGCCGAGGTGGGCGGATCACTTGAGGTCAGGAGTTCGAGACCAGCCTGACCAACGTGGCAAAACCCCGTGTCTACTAAAAATACAAAAATTAGCCAGGCACGGTGGCACATGCTGTAATCCCAGCTACTTGGGAGGCTGGAAGGAGAATCGCTTGAACCCGGGAGGTGGAGCTTACAGCGAGCCAAGATCATGCCATTGCACTCCAGCCTGGGCAACAAGAGCGACCCTCCGTCTTAAAAACAAAAAAAGAAAACTGAGTCCAACATTTCAGTTAATTCAGACCCTACCCAGAGTAAGTACAGTCCCCACAGGCAACGGGCTGAGTCCCATGAGACTGCCCCGTCCTCAGATGCCAGTCACAAGTCCCAGGCCTCTCATACTTCTGACCGACTGGCTACAAATCAGGGGTTCCCACTACCTCCTCAGATTAGATAATTTGCTGGATAAAACTCAGGAAAACATTATTATTAAGGGCACAACTCAGCAACAGCCCAGTAGAAGAGGTGCACGGAGCAAGCACGGGGGGACGTGGAGTTTCTGTGCCCTCCTAGGGTGGCCTCCTGCCCAGCTCACCCTTGTGTGTGCAAGGTCCCCGAATCTTGTAGTTAGAGTTTCTGTAGAACTCAATCTCTAATCCTTTCCTTTTCTCTTCATTTCTCTTCAGGATAGGGACGGGGGGTCGGTGCTGAAAGTTCCACACTCTAGGCACTGGGTCTCTGGGTGACCAGCCCCATCCAGAGGCCATCTAGGAGGGCCGCTTTTAATCACAGCGTTAGCATTAACAGTTGTGATTGAAAGGGGCTTGTTTTGAACAATAAAAAATATTTCTATCTCAGGAAATCCCAAAGATATAGGAACTGTGCCAGGAACTAGAGACAAAGATGAAATATGTCTTATATCACATTTCTTTGAATTGGTTAAGTGCAAATAAGACAACAAAAAATAATATAACCATTTATATAACACTTGTGTTAGGTGTTATAAATAATCTAGAGATGATTTAAAGTATGGGGAGGATGTACATAGGTTATATGCAAATACTATGACGTTTTATATAAGGGACTTGAGCATTCATAGCTTCTGTTATTCCTGGAGCCAATCCCCCATGAATACCGAGGGATGACCGTATACGTATAAAGACAGTGATGAATTGGCATATATATTTACTACTTCTTAAATGCAACTTGTTAAAATCTGAACTAAAAAATTAAGGAGAGGTGTGCAGTCATTTAATCAATTCTTTATTTTTTTTTTTCCTTAAGACTTAGTCTCTCTCTCGCCCAAGCTGGAGTGCAGTGGCATGATCTTGACTCACTGCAACCTCTGTCTCCTGGGTTCAGGTGATTCTCCTGCCTCAGACTCCCAAGTAGCTGGGATTACAGGCACCCACCACCACACCTGGTTAGTTTTTGTATTTTTTTAGTAGAGACAAAGTTTCACCACGTGGGCCAGGCTAGTCTCGAACACCTGACCTCAAGTGATCTGCCAGCCTCAGCCTCCCAAAGTGCTGGGATTACAGGTGTGAGCCACCGCGCCCAGCCTCATTAATCAATTCTTATAAGCCAACACAAAAAGCATTTTTACATGATTGACGTTATGAATATTTGTTTCATATTCAGTTTAATAATTGAATAAGAATGCATTGAATACAATTACAGTGAAGGATGCTTAGAAATGCTCATGGGAAAGTTGTTCATTGCTGGTTAGATATCTAAGTCCGTACATATTTTTATTTTCATTGAGTCAGAAGCTTTTAGAACTGGACATGATTTAGAGATTATCATGTATTTTATATGGAGATTCACTTAGTATCCCCCTGCAAATTTAAGCTAGTGCTACCCCATACTTTTGTGTCAATAGCCTATAAAGTAGGAGTGAATCACTTGAAAATTTATTAGAACTTTTGTTGTAAATATAAATTTATTCTTAATTTAAGTTAAAATTATTTGTCAACTTTAAGTTCATTTTTCTCAATTTGGCTATATTTAACTTTTTTAAATCTACCTTTGTAGCCATGCAGTGTTCCTGTTGCATTTCAATTAGAGGTTATTGTGGTAAGAGCTAAGGGCCCTGAAAGAAGTCAAAGCAACTGTATTCCATTTATTATGCAAATGTAATTCTGTTTTTATGTAGTTGTAAATATTTATTATGTTTGAATGCAGTTGCCGAGAAGTGTGAAATGTCTGAGATTTTTGCCTTCAACACAAGCTCAAAGGCAGGCTCACCAGTTAGCCAGCTACCAGTTGGATGCTGGCAGAAGACATAAGACTCTTGGGTTAGAGATAAAGGACCTTATTACAGTAGTAGCCACAGTGTCAGCATCTGTCCCAGTTTGCTGAGACATGTTGAGAATAGAATGGGGCAGGGGAAAGAAAGCAAGGAAACTTATTAGGAGGTATTGCCATAATGCAGGAGAAAGAGGATGGTAGCTTGGACTAGTATAGTGGCAAAAAGTAGTTGGATTCTGCATATGTTTTGGAGGTAGCTGAAATTGGGATTTCATGACATACTGGATGAGGAATGAGAGAAAGAAAGGAGCCAAGGGTGATTCTGAATGTTCTGATCTGATCATTGGAAGAATGTAGAGTAGCCGGAAATGGAAGTATAGAGAAGATTTAAACCTGCAAGTGGGGCTGGGGTGGGGGTGGGGTGGGGAACAACCCGAGTTTAGTTTTGAACTTGTGAAGTTTCAGATATCTGCAAGACATCAAAGTGGCAGTGTCCTGAAGGGAGCTGAATATAACTGGTCTGTAAATGAAGAGAGAGAATTTGGGAGTGTAGGGCACATCGATGCTATGCAGTGTCATGAGCATGAGTGAAATCACAGGTGGAGAAGAGGGGACCAAAGTCTTGAGTGCTGGGGCACTCCTGTTAAGACTCCAGAGGGAGACTAGCAAAGGAGTCAGACTGAGGGACCGTGAGAGTGTGGTGTGCTGAGCAAAGAGGTAAAATGATATGAAAGGAAAAGGAGTGGTCAGTGGTCACACACAGTGCCTCTAAGATTAGGACTGTGAATTCACGCTAGGCAAAGGCTGCTCTGTGCGATGATTGGTAGAGAAGGCTTTGGTGTGGGTGTCAGAGAAGATTGGAGAGGAATCGTGGGCATCAGTAGACTCAGTTCTCCTAAGGCATTTTGCTGCAAAGGGAATCAGAGAGATGGGGCTGCAGCTGGTGAGGAAGGTGGGGTCCCCACAAGTTTGTTTATATATGAGAAATAACATTTTCAGGAATGAGCCAGTGGAGTGGGGAAATTGTTGGGAGATTAAGTGTGCCAGCTGACGGTGGGGGCCCTTGAGCAAGGTAGCAGAATGGAGTAGATGGAAACATGGTGCTGAGTGGGTAGATGGGAGCCGAGTCCAAGGTCTTCTGATGTCGTTCCTTTTCTTGGTGAAATAGGAAGTTGGGCCATCTGCTGCGATATTAAATGAGGGAGTGTTCCAGGGGTAATGAGAGTGTTCCAGGGGTGGAGAAAAGAGAGGGAAGGTGTGAAATGGTAGGCCGGGAAGGAGAAGAATGGACCAGGGAAAAGTAGTTTGATTTCCAGACAGCATTAAGGACCCACCTGCGGGTCATGGCCTTGACTACAAAGTGAGACCCATCAGACCAGTTCTCTTTTTCTCCAGCCTTATTTAGCTCTATGGGTGCAGGCATGACATAAGCGGAGTTGAATTTACTAATATGGTTTTACCAAGAGAGTTTTTCAGGAGAGTAGTGGAAGGGAATAGAAGTATACACAAGGAAATGATTACAGTGATGAATTGTGGAATATAAGCTGAGTAGGAAGGGAAGAGGGTCTTGAAAAGCTGGTAGGCTTATCACTCTTGTCATTTAGACTTTGAATATTCAAAGCCGGTTCCTAACTGTATATATATATACACCAGTATAAAAAAAAAATTTAAGTCAGATTTGCAAAAAGTTATTTTGAGCAGGTAAAGAGGAGGAGGCTGTCTAGGTTCTACCAAAGCCAAAGAATAATAGTAAAAACAAAAAGCTACAAAAAAACCCAATAGTCTCATCTTTTGATTTATTTTTTGTTTGGCAGTCATGGTATAACTGAAAGCCAAGAAAAGGCCCTGCATTTTTAATGGATTTACTCAACCATTTCCTTTAAAAAAAAGTAAGAACAAACAAGCTCACAGGTTTTATTCTTATAAAAACACTGCATGTTCATTATAGGATGTTTTGAAAATAATGTTTACAAAAGTTCTGCCATCCAGTTAACAGTTCTGCTGTACTTTGTGGTCCAGTTTTCCTCCCTATTCTTTCTATGTAATTGAACCACATACATATAATTTTGTTTCCTGTGTTTTTGCACTTAACAAACGAACAATATGAATTTTCCCCTCATGTTATTTATAACTCTGTATAAATATCAATTTCACTGGTTCTCTAAAGTTCCATTGTGTAAATGTGCCAGGATTTTCTTTACTCATACTGTTGGAAATTAGGATGTTTCCAATTTTTTTAATTTAAATTTACTTTTTGTCATAAATAATGATCCAGGGAATATTTTTATGTTTTTTTCTTTAATATTTATAAAAACAGCATTATTGGGTCAAGGAGTATCGTTACTTTTCAGTTGCATATTGCCAAATTAATTTTTATGGCTGTATTAAGATCCTTCAGCTGGGTGCGGTGGCTCACACCTGTAATCCCAGCACTTTGGGAGGCTGAGTCAGGTGGATCATCTGAGGTCAGGAGTTTGACACCAGCCTGGCTAACGTGGTGAAACCCATGTCTATTAAAAATACAAAAATTAGCTGGGAGTGGTGGCATGTACTTGTATTTCCAGCTACAGGAGGCTGAGGCAGGAGAATCGCTTGAACCCGGGAAGCAGAGGTTGCTGTGAGCTGAGATTGCACTACTGCACTCCAGCCTGGGTGACAGACTGAGACTCTCAAAAAACTAATAATAATAAATTTTTTAAAAAAGACACTTTCAGGCAATCAATACAACCATTTAGAAAAATCTTTGCTGATTTGACTTTTGGAAAATCATAGTGTTAATAGTTTAATTTGTATATCTCTGATTCTTGTGAGGGTTAATATTTTTCCATAAATGTGTTGAGTGAATTGGTTGTATGTGTGGAAAAATGTAAATCTTTACCTACCTCACACATAAATCGTACTAGATTTAATCAAGGACTTAAATATGAAAACCAAAACTTCTTTACAGCAAATACAGGAGGATATATGATCTCAATGTCAGATGAATTTTTTTAAGACAATAGAAGGGGCAGATAGTAAAGGTAAACTGATAAATTTGACTAAAATAAAATGGAGAAACTTCTGATCCTCAGGTACTAGAAAAAGAATAAAAAGTCAAGATACAAGGTCAATGCAACAGTAAAGAAAAAGAAAAGACACAGGATGATCTGGATGAACTGATACAGAATGATTTCTAGGGGTCTGAAGTTTACCTGCCGTGTGATAAATTTTTTTGTTCTCTATATTTAGCCACACACTTCAATCATCGCTTTCCTGCAATCGGGGAAAAAAAAAACTTTGCTTAAAAGCCAACCCATCTTACATTCCCACCAGCAGTGTATAAGGTTTCTGGTTTCTCTGCATCCCTCCCTTTGTCATGATATTGTCATGATAGTGGTTGTGCAGTGGTATCTTTTTGTGGCTTTAATTTACATTTTGAATGACTAATACTATTAAGCACCTTTTCGTGTGCTTATTAGCCATTTGTGTGTTGTCTTTGGTCAAAGGTTTGTTCACATCTTTTGCTCATTTAAAAAATTAGGTTTTATTTATATCTTGGTATCATCTCTTGTCAGTTACGATACACAGATATTCTAGCCTGTGGCTTAGAAGATATGATACACAGATATTTTCTTCTAGCCTGTGGCTTATCTTTCTTTTAATGGTTTGTTTTGAAACACAAACACTTTTAAATTTTAGTTATTAAATTTTAATGATGTTTAACTTAGCAGAGTTTTTCTCTTATATATTGTGCTTTTGGTATTGTGTCCAGGAACTCTTTGTCCAAACTAGAGTCACAAAGTTTTTTTAAAGAAGTTTTATAGTTTCATGGCCGAGCGCGGTGGCTCACGCCTGTAATCCCAGCACTTTGGGATGCCGAGGTGGGCGGATCTGAAGGTCAGGAGTTCGAGACCAGTCTGGCCAACATGGTGAAACCCAGTCTCTACTAAGAAAATACAAAAATTTGCCGGGCATGGTGGCATGCACCTGTAATCCCAGCTATTGGGGAGGCCGACGCAGGAGAATTGTTTGAAGCCGGGAGGTGGGAGGTTGCAGTGAGCCGAGATCGCGCCACTGCACTCCAACCTGAGCAACAGAGCAAGACGCCGTCTCAAAAAGAAAAAAAAAAAAGTTTTATAGTTTTAGTTCATACATTTAGGTATATGACCCATTTTGACTTAATTCTTACCTATGGTGTGAAGTAAGGGTTTACATTTTTGTTTTTAGTTATTCATTTGTCCCAGCACCATTTGTCAAGAAGACTTTCCTCATTGACTCGTCTTGGGACGTTTCTTGAAAATCAGTCGACTATAAATGTAAGGATTTATTTCCAGACTCCTTTATTCTGAATATGACTCTTTTTATATTTTTATTTTTTAGAAAATGGCTCCAAAGGTTAAATGAAGCAGGAAAAATACATAGATGCAGCCTTGCAGCCTCTCCAGATGTTTGGGGATAATATTCCAGATAGAAATATTGATCCCTTGGATTAGGTAACTAGTCATAATGAAGAAAATTAGTCTTAAAACCTTACGGAAATCTTTTAACTTGAATAAAAGTAAAGAAGAAACTGATTTCATGGTAGTACAACAACCATCGCTAGCCAGTGACTTTGGAAAAGATGATTCCTTATTTGGTAGCTGCTATGGTAAAGATATGGCCAGCTGCGATATCAACGGTGAAGATGAAAAAGGCGGAAAAAACAGATCAAAAAGCGAGAGCCTGATGGGTACGCTAAAAAGGCGGCTTTCTGCAAAACAGAAGTCAAAAGGCAAGGCGGGCACACCCTCTGGGAGCTCTGCCGACGAGGACACCTTCTCCTCCTCCTCAGCACCCATAGTCTTTAAAGACGTGAGAGCTCAGAGGCCGATAAGGTCCACGTCGCTCCGCAGCCATCACTACAGTCCCGCGCCGTGGCCTCTGCGGCCCACAAACTCCGAGGAGACCTGCATCAAGATGGAGGTGAGAGTCAAGGCCTTGGTTCACTCTTCCAGCCCGAGTCCAGCCCTGAATGGCGTCCGGAAGGATTTCCACGACCTCCAGTCTGAGACCACGTGCCAGGAGCAAGCCAATTCACTGAAGAGCTCGGCTTCTCATAATGGAGACCTGCATCTTCACCTGGATGAACATGTGCCTGTCGTTATTGGACTTATGCCTCAGGACTACATTCAGTATACTGTGCCTTTAGATGAGGGGATGTATCCTTTGGAAGGATCACGGAGCTATTGTCTGGACAGCTCTTCTCCCATGGAAGTCTCTGCGGTTCCTCCTCAAGTGGGAGGGCGCGCTTTCCCCGAGGATGAGAGTCAGGTAGACCAGGACCTAGTTGTCGCCCCAGAGATCTTCGTGGATCAGTCCGTGAATGGCTTGTTGATTGGCACCACGGGAGTCATGTTGCAGAGCCCGAGAGCGGGTCACGATGATGTCCCTCCACTCTCACCATTGCTACCTCCAATGCAGAATAATCAAATCCAAAGGAACTTCAGTGGACTCACTGGCACAGAAGCCCACGTGGCTGAAAGTATGCGCTGTCATTTGAATTTTGATCCGAACTCTGCTCCTGGGGTTGCAAGAGTTTATGACTCAGTGCAAAGTAGTGGTCCCATGGTTGTGACAAGCCTTACAGAGGAGCTGAAAAAACTTGCAAAGCAAGGATGGTACTGGGGACCAATCACACGTTGGGAGGCAGAAGGGAAGCTAGCAAACGTGCCAGATGGTTCTTTTCTTGTTCGGGACAGTTCTGACGACCGTTACCTTTTAAGCTTGAGCTTTCGCTCCCATGGTAAAACACTTCACACTAGAATTGAGCACTCAAATGGTAGGTTTAGCTTTTATGAACAGCCAGATGTGGAAGGACATACGTCCATAGTTGATCTAATTGAGCATTCAATCAGGGACTCTGAAAATGGAGCTTTTTGTTATTCAAGGTCTCGGCTGCCTGGATCTGCAACTTACCCCGTCAGACTGACCAACCCAGTGTCCCGGTTCATGCAGGTGCGCTCGTTGCAGTACCTGTGTCGTTTTGTTATACGTCAGTATACCAGAATAGACTTAATTCAGAAACTGCCTTTGCCAAACAAAATGAAGGATTATTTACAGGAGAAGCACTACTGAAAGATTGAGAACCCTGCATCTTGCACTTTGGGAATAAGAACAAGAGATTGAAATACAGTTTACAAACTTTCATTGCCATCAAAATCTTTTGCTGCCATAACTATTTCAGTTTTATGTGTAAAAGAGTCATCAGTTTGTTTAGGGGTGGGGAAGTGTCAGCAAGGTGTCTTGGGTTTATTTTGGTTCTTTAAAAAAGGGAAGTCTTGAGGTTTTAGAGGTGTGAATTATGTTTCATCAATGTGCAGAATAATCACAATGTGAATTATCAAATTCTCCTCAATGCCCCCCCCGCCCAGTCCTTTGCTGCTATCCACTGTGATTTTTATGCATTAAAAGCACATTTCATGTGTATTCAACCCTAAGTAAAGTTGAATGAAACTTAACAGAATGGAAATTGCTATGTCTTTTTAAATGGTCCATTTTCAAAAGACAGTGTTGAATAAACATACCTGTGTGATAAAACACAGAATTTACATATACACTGAAGATGAGTTTTTAATCTCTTACTTTAAAAAGATTTATTTAGAATCGTGAATTGACATAATCTTGGGTAATGGAACGGAGATCTGCAACATATCTTTTAACAACACTTTTTTCTAAATTATTTCTAAGGTTGTGCTAATTCTTTTGGTTGTGAAAAGTTGAATTTTTCTGTTGCCTTCGTTTTCATCTTCTAGTTTGTCTATTTTAATAAATGGCCTTACATTAAAAAATTGTAAAGAAATGTATACCACCAATTTAGAAATTGTTGCCTTTTCTGTAATTAAACTCGGGTACAAATTGGCATAACATGAAAACCTATGGAACTAGAATTATTATTAAAGAAATATTAGATGATCATAGCTTCCTGTGATAGCATTTTTTTGTGTGTTACCTATCCTTTTGGTAAAATGTTTTATCTGTGATTTCTTTAGCTTAGTCAACATTTTCTTGGGTGAACTTGATTGTCAACTAATTTTCATAAATGGACTGGATTCTCTTGCAACATTAATGTTTATAAAAAGTTTTAAATTGATTTGAATAGAAAGAAAACATTGTTTTAAAGTTGGATTTATATTTTTCTTCTATGTAGTTACTATAAAAGTGTGCTGGATTTGACCAATCCTTACCCCCACTATAAAGAGAACCCGTGATGACTTTAGTTTAAAAATTGTGGAAATTGTGGAGCAATTTTTCTCACAATGTGAGAAAAATTCTAAACCATATTAGATAATGTGGAAGTCATATTGTCTATCATATATACTGCCATTTAAAAATAGGTTTTTAAAATTTAGCTAAGTCTTAAGTAATTTGCCGTTGCTAATAATTTTATCTCCTTGAGTCGGTTGTTGGGGAGAGATGTTATATTCAATAATTTTTAGTTATTTTGTAATGCAGAGTGTTTATTCATTTCACAGTTCTGCAATGGATGTAGTATTTTGGGATTGCCCTGTCCAGAAAATTTTCAGCTACACACCTTTAAAGGAAAATGTTTCTATCTCAGATGAAACATGTAATTTGGGATGGTTCTTCCTTTGTCACTTAAAGGAAGAGATAGGAAAAGTCTCTTACCCACTTTAAACATGAGGGTAAAGGTTTAGGTCAAACTTACTGGCTTTGTCATTCAAGCATATCTGAATCCTCACTTTTTTCTCTTTGCTTTTTAGGGTCAGAACTGAGATATTACCAAGAAAAGGCACAATGCCATAATATTATGGTGTTATGGTATTTTGACTTAAAGGGGAAAAGGTACTTAATTTTGGTGGGATGTTGATTGTACCTTGTTAAAAAGACTCTCATTTTCTCATATGTTTTCTCCTAATAAGATGGAATATGGAGTATACTGTAATAATATAAGTGTTCATTATAAGCTATTTGGATTAAGAACTATTGCAGAGTTGTAAGCTTGTTATCAAATTAATGCAAGACATTTAAACTATTTTTTTGCAAAACTATTTATTTTTAAAACAACTTAAAGTATATCTAGGGTGAGTTAAAAGTCCCTGTGCATCTATATTAGATGGCAGGTTTTGTCACAGAGTCACTGTGTATTAATAATAAATGTTGAAATGGCTTCTCCGTGTCTCCAGAAGCATTTACATGTCCTCCTTGTGAGATCATGGTGCACAGAGGTCTTTGGACTGCCCTGAACCCGTCTTATGTGGACATAACCTATTCCCTTCGTTTTCTCATCATGCCATGTGTTTAAGATCTACCCGCTTAGTGTCAAGATTATTGAGATTTTCATCTAAATGTTTTTAAAATTGTATTTTGTGTTTTAGTGGAGGACAGTCTTGATACTGTTCTAATTCAGAAAGCCAAATTTTGATGCGCTTTTGTATATTCATAATATATACTTTAATATGCCCTATTCTAATCTAGTTTGAAATTGTTAGATTCTGATAGTATAATGATAAAATCAAACTATTTGCCAAAAAGTTAAATTTACAAGCAGAAAGATGTTTTGCGATATTTTCTACTTTTGTGTAGAAAGATAACCATTTGGGGTAGGCAGCACAACAGAATGTGAAAGATTGGCTTTATATGATACTAACACAGTCCAGTTAAAAGTGGAAACAGGGAAAAGAGAGAGAGAAAACTCATCATTTAGTTTGGTCTAGACACAATTTGGTTAAATTTTAGGATTCTATTGGCAGTTAACATAGATGACATGGACACAGCCTATGAGTGCTTTTTAAATACGTGCTTCTAAAAATCTGAGCTCAAAGCAAGAAAAAGAAAACAGGAAAGCTGTATCCATTTGCCATAATAGATGAATCAGAATTGTTTTCTATTAAATATTTCATCACGAAATATGATGGAGGCCAGAAGCTATTTTTAGGCTTACTATAACACTATTATGCATTTTTATAAATAAGAAGAAGGCTGTAGAAAGTACTTGAAAAATATCTAATTCTCTTTCTGTCTAAGGAAAACTCTTTCTACTTGGTGCAATAATCTGAAAATTTAGAAGGTCAAAATATGTCACAGGAAATGATCATAGACCTAAAAATAGTTTTTAAGGAAACCAGCTACACGGGGCAACCAACCATCTTGCTGTTGAAGAAAACAGTTCCAAAAGGCTAAATCATTGGCATAAAGGAAACAAAACCCAAAGTATGCGTTGTAATTCTTGAGCCAGTATTACTGAAACAGGATAAAAGTTATAAAATCTAACATAGGTTAATGCAATGTCTCTGCTAGTGCTACAAGTCTAAAATATCTTTGTAACAATGCTTTCAGAAATGCCAGTTTTAATTACATTTCACATTGTATATGAGAGATACTGCTTTATGAATGAATCGGAATAATACATTTTCATTTAAATCTTAATTGCTTTTCATTAAATGCGAAGTCTTAATTTCAAAATGAAATCACACTACCAGCAATAGACAGTTTTCTTGAAAACTCTAATAAGGAACAATAGCCAGTTCCGTAAATAACTTTAAAATTCTAAAAGTGTTGGTACACTAGCAATCACAAATATGGTTTCTTTTAATACTTTTTTAATCCTGTAAAGAAGGGTTTTTATAAACATTCTTTTTATTAATCAGTCATAACATGGCGAAGTGTGTAGTTGCTGTTTCTGAAAAGTGATCCAAACTCTACATCCAGAGATTATGAAAAATTCTTATAGAATTTTGTAACAAGTATTTACATGTTGGGTGAAAGAAATTTCATAGTCGTTGGAGTGCCATGAAATTAATACTTGCAATTCAGATTGCGGTAGTTTACACTTTTTCTGTATGTTTCAAATCAGGTGTGTACCATTTGTACTGAGAACACCACAGAATGAATTATCCAAAGTCCATTGATTTTAATACGTGTTTTGGTTTGTAAACAAATTATAGTAATTTCTTGCACATTTTTGGAAATTAATTGTATAAGAATTTATGTATCTGCTTCTAGATACAGTGTGTAAATAAAAAATTTCGTTCACAAGACCTGCCTTGTAGTCTACTTAATACCCTGAGAG